TTTTGGGCTCATATCATATAATCACATCCTGGTTTTTCTATTTTTCTGCTTGATACTAGTCTCTTCTGAGTTTTGGCTTCATTCTCCATACCTTCTCTGGTTCAAATCCATAGGAAATAAAATTGCTTTCTGGTGGTTCAATTTTGTGTCATTGGCACTCATTGGCCTGGCCTGAGTATGTGTCCATCCTGAACCAATTAATAACACTAAGGAAATATGATATTCGGATTGACCAGATTAGGGTGCCATTGTGAGGGTAGTTTCACAGGAACCACTTCAACTATTACTCAAAGACTTTTAGTCTTCTCCCATCACAGTTGGTTTGCAGAGATTATTTTACCAACAGAATTACTAACGACTTTCTACTATGTCTTTACATACAATAACCATTATTTAAAAACAGTATTTCCACCTAAGTGGAGATGAATAGATTACAGTGTGTTTTGGGTCTAGGGGGAGGTTCCTTAGAACTGTCCCCCAAATTTCTCTCTACTGAGTCGCAGTCACCTACTGTCTCTTATCGGAGAGGTGAGCTCTGTGGAAATAATGGCAGAGCTAAGTTTCAATACAGGACAAAGTGATATGCAAAGGTAGGGAGAAGGGGGAGTGGGTGGCTGATCACAGGCCCATAAAAAAAACACGCAAGACACAGGGTGACAATGCATTTACGGGGTGGGAACACTTCAGGTGAGGTTATCGTGTGGAAGAGCTCAGAAGTGGAACTTGGTCTACTTTACCAGGTTGTTTTTAACGTCAACTGCAAAGTATTAGTAGTTTCACTTTTTGGCGGTGACTGCCAGCATCAGAGCGCGGTAGAAGCTTCATGAGAAAGGTCAGGATACCCTGGACAGGATACAAGAATTCCGCGGACTGCCGCAGTCGACGGGTCAGACAGCTTCGCTCTGCCTGGCCTACCTACGAGTGGCAGAGGCTAACCGGAACCACGCCCCTTCCCGGGACCGGCTCCGCGATTGCGTCACTTCCGGGCCTCAGCGATTCGCCTCCGGGTTAGGCTGAGCCTCTTGCTTGCTGTGACTGGTGGAGCTGCCGCGCTGTCCGCGTTATCTCCTCCCGGTGAGAACGAACCGCAGTGTCCACCGGCGAGGAGCCAGCCCTGTCCCGGTCAGAGAAAGACGACGAGGATACCTGGGAGCGGGCGGCGGCCGGGCTGGGCCGCGCCGGTGCGGGCTGGCGACTCTGCTCCTCCGCTTGCTGCTGTCTCTGGGAACTGGGTGCCAGCGCTGAGGGGCTTCCAGCGGACAGGGACCCCCTTCCCCGGCTCCCCTGCCCACCCTGCCGGGGAGGGCGGAAGATGCCGGTGAAGAAGAAGAGAAAATCCCCTGGGGTGGCAGCAGCAGTAGCGGAAGACGGAGGCCTCAAAAAGTGTAAAATCTCCAGGTACCATCTCCCCCCACCCTTCAAGCTTCCCTCCTCCCTCCTTTGCTGGACAACTGGAGGAAAAGGAGTCGGGCCCGGCCTGCCGGGCTGGGGCTGGAGACAGGTGAGGCCCCTTTGATCGAGCTAGGCTGTAGGTAAAAATCTTAGGCGTCTGTGTGTTTTCTAAGCTATTGCAGATCCCAACCCCCTGCTAGACTAATAAGTGGAGAGGAACATTTTTCAAGCAAGAAGTGCCTGGCTTGGTTTTATGAATATGCAGGTAATGAAATTAATATAAGAAGATACTAGTCAACAAAATATGTTAATTATTTTTGTCTTTGAAGGTCCTGATGAAGTTGTAGGGCCAGAAGGAATGGAAAAATTTTGTGAAGACATTGGTGTTGAACCTGAAAATGTATGTTTTATTTCTAAGTAGAATGGCATATATTCCCCTATCCTTTATGTTCTGTTCTTTCCAGATTATTATGTTAGTTTTAGCGTGGAAATTGGAGGCTGAAAGCATGGGATTTTTTACCAAGGAAGAATGGTTAAAGGGAATGACTTCATTACAGTAAGAAATTTTTTTAAAAAACAAATTTGATGATGTAATTTGTTTGATATTTCTTTTATTTAAGGTGTGACTGCACAGAAAAGTTACAAAACAAATTTGACTTTTTGCGCTCACAGTTGAATGATATTTCGTCATTTAAGAATATCTACAGATATGCCTTTGATTTTGCAAGGGTAGGTGCAATTTTCTTGTTTTGTTGTTTTAACACTTAGGAAAACTTTTTCACTTATATTTTAGGATAAAGATCAGAGAAGCCTTGATATTGATACTGCTAAATCTATGTTAGCTCTTCTGCTTGGGAGGACATGGCCACTGTTTTCAGTATTTTACCAGTACCTGGAGGTACGTATGTTTTTTCGAATTTTGAAAATATTTTTAAATACAAATATTTAAATCATTTTTGCAGCAATCAAAGTATCGTGTTATGAACAAAGATCAATGGTACAATGTATTAGAATTCAGCAGAACAGTCCATGCTGATCTTAGTAACTATGATGAAGATGGTGCTTGTAAGTATAACATAACATGTTCCTTTGAAAACAATTCTGACAAAAATGGTTTCTTTTTTTCTAGGGCCTGTTCTTCTTGATGAATTTGTTGAGTGGCAAAAAGTCCGTCAGACATCATAGCAAGAACTATGTGAAGAAAATGCAAACCTTTCAATTCCCACGTGTATACAAGCTAATGTGATGAGGGGGAAAAAAATCCAACGGGTGCATTTTCATTCATATGAAAGACTTCTCATAGTACTTTTTTTTCCTTTTTTTAAAGGAGGTTTTTCTTGTTACATGTGATGGGCATTGAGCCACACCTCTTCTTAGACTGAATATTGAAGTTTTTGTTTTGAGTTATGTTTATAACATTTATTTCAGAACAATAAAGATTCAGATTTGTGACAAAGGCCTTAAAGTGAAGATGTCCCTTGAGTGTCAGAGTGGTATTTATTTTTGTAAATTTGAATTTTTTGATTTTTGAGGTTCCAATTCACCGTGAATTTACAGAATTTTCAAGATTTTAAACAGTCTTAATATTTGGCAACATAGTCTGCTGATGGTATGGCTCATTATAGTCATCTCTGCACAATTTGGAAGACTGTTGGCCTTGACTTCTGGGATAATGATTTGCTGATGCAGCTAATAAACATTTCTAGGTATTGGAAAAATGCTCCTACTTTTAGCTCTGGGTTTCTATAAAAGCTGCCAAGGTCTTATGCAGATGTCTTATCTCAGAGAGCTTAGAATTGGAAAGATTATGTCCAGTTGTTTTGTTTTCTAAAAAAGTTGTATTATTAAGTTGTATCATCATTATTATTGTTGATAATAGCATATTTATATTTTTAACTGTCATTATATAGGGAATTTTGTTTAAAGCACTTTTTTTTTTTTTTTTTGCCTTAAGAGAACGTTAGCTGTGATATGGATTTAATTAAGATACACATAGGAAAAGAAGACAATAGAATAAGGAATCATGAGAGAACTCTGGGTATAATTAATTGTGCACAACTCAATAGAGCCATTTACGTTGGTAGTATTGCAGCTTGCTAATTATCACAATTTTCTGCCTGTTGGTAATCAAGTGTCTTGAGGAAAGGGAAGGCTTTCCTAATTCATGTAAAAGGCACTTTTGTACTAGCAGCAGGCCTGTTTGTACATTCCTTTTCAAACCATCCAGTATCCCAGTGATATGAAAACTTTGTTCATATTCATAGCCCAGTCACAACTTCAGAAACATTTCTAGTGTCATTGTTTGAGTAGAGAGAAGTAAAGAGGTTATTTTTCCATAATAAGGGAGTGTTTCTATTAGGATTTAAGGTAAAGGTTGATTTTTCAGTGGTGAATTTGTTTAAAGAATGATTTCTCCATATTGATTACCTAAGAGAATGACATTTTAAAGTGTTTTATTGTTTGCTTTTTAGTTAATCAGCTGGGAAAAAAATGATTGCCACTGTTTTACTTGCCTTCTTAATAAGATTACTTTGTACAGTTTTCTGAAACACCCATAATAGTGGGAGACAGTTTTCCTAAATGTCTTATAGAAAAGGATAATACAGAATGCTCCTCTTAAGTATTAGAATCACTGAGTTATGAACTGAGCATACCAGTGGTGTTAGGATTTAATATTATGAATGATGTTTTAATATCAAATTTATTATAAGGAAAGCATTTAGATTTGTAGACCTTTAAATTTATAATTTAGTTGACTCTTCAAGGCACATCTGAACTGAAGAACATATCCACTTTTGTTAAATTCCAAAACATATAAGCAAAATCTTATAAATTGTCCATTTGTAACCTGAACTAATGGTAATATCTTTTTCATCTTCAGTATTTGAGTAAAATAGGGAACACTTAAAGCTTATAGATGACATGTTTTTTAAAAGGTATATTTATGAAAGCACAGGCATCCTTGGTATACGCAGGAGATTGATACCAGGACCCTTGTGTATACCCAAATCTGTGCATACTTAAGTCCTACAGTCATCCCTGTGGAACCTGCCTGTATAAAAAGTCAGCCCTCCCCGTGTATGTAGGTGTCGCATCCCGGGAATACTGTATTTTCAATCCATGTTTGGTTTAAAAAAATCTGCGTATAAGCAGACCCACACAGTTCAAACTCATGCTGTTCAAGGGTCAACAGTATTTACTTTGCATACTTATCCAAAGATACCTTTAAGACTTTTTGAGTCTGAAAATGAAATTTACTTTATTTTTTCCCTTAAAGTCAACTGTCCTATCCTACCCTAGCCATACTTTGGAGTCCAGTACCACTGAGGCCACGCTTGCTTTACTCTATTGCTCCATCTATTTCTCTTACCTTCTTAAAGTTATAACATTTGCCTACTTTGAAGGCAAATTTACTCTGCCTAATTCATCAGTCAGGGTGTGGGCTGTGTCCCTTCCTGTCTTTCCTTTGTTAATTTTGAATAGCATTTAATTTACTGGGAAATTTATGATCAAAAATGTTAAGTGATATAAACAATACAATATTAAGGACCCTGCAGTATAAAAAAGTCTAACTGTTGTGGTTCCTTTTTTGACTAGTTAGCTTTAAGTGCCTTCCCACGAACCCTGTTGTAAAATTTTCAGAACTACTTCCCTTTGTACAGGATGAAATACCGTATGGTGCTTTATAACATGGAGTTGAGTTGTTTCTATAAGAATATTATACAAATGTAATACTACTGGGAGAAAGTAGAGCCAGATGTTGATTGGACAGATTGCAACCCCCCCACCCCCCCACTCCTCGGGGCCAATAATTCTTAATAAGGTATGATGTTAATACCTCTAGGAAATTGCCAGGGATTCAGGTGACAGTGTGTGATGAAAACGGTGTATTGTGTGCTGGCCTGACTGCATTACCATGTTTGTCTTCTATTGTCTAATGATTTCTTATTTCTTAAATGCTGCTGATAAAATTATTGATATAATACATTTTTGACAGTAGTAGCATTTTTGTGTATAATGTATAGATTTTATTGGTTTTTACTCAGAAGCACTCTAGATTAGTGTTTCTTGAACTGCAATTTGAAGCCTTCTTTGGGAATGTTAGATTGAGGAGTATTTCTCTTAAATACAAATGCCTTTTCATCTAGCAAACCAAAAATTATATCTTAATATTGAATGCCATCACTCGGGGTCGGGGTGGGAGTAAATTCTGAGATAACTCCAGAGTTTTCAAGGCATACAAGGTATGTGGAATAGCACAGATTCAGAATACATGATACATACGTATAAAATGAAACATTTCACTTTGAAGTATTTCTTCAACAAAACATGTCCTGTCTGCCTACTTGCTAATGTGAAATTATGAAAGGATTTATTGAAATATATGTTCAGTTTGAGGTGTAATTGGTAAGAATGCCAGGTGTTGTTCTTCTGCCCTCTTAAAGAAGTGTACTTAAAACTATTGTGATAATTCATCTCTGATAAAACTTTGTTCTGGCCTTCAAGGCTCTTACAGCTTAATGTTTTAAATGTCTAAGGCATCAAATAAATTGAGGGCATTTTAATAAAAAAAAAAAAGGAAAACTAAATGCCTTTCTTTGTTAAAGCAAAAGGCCAAAAATAAAAAATAAAATTAAAACCCCCCCCAAAAAAACCCAAAAGTCTTACTCCTAAAGAAGAATTCTTACCTCTAAGGAGGAATCCTTCCCTCTTGAGGAAATACCACTTTTTGAGTGACATTAGAAATCATCACAAGGAAACATTTCAAAGAAAGGATCATTTTTTTTTCAGGAGAAAGAGGAATAACAATTTCATTAACTTCCTCAATAGGAAAGGCTAGTCTGAATTATTAAATATTCTGGATTATATCTTTTTTTAATGATATAGTTTTATTACTTCAGGAATATTTGGTAAGAACCAGGTAAACCTATTGTTTAAGATTTGTTCTTTTTTGTTAATAGACCTATGATTAGTATGGTGGAAGCCCAAAAAGCAGTCTAATTTTTATGATAAACTTACAGACTGTGGAAAGATGAATTTCTGCCCCAAACCTTGGATAAGTTGTCATTAATTTAATTGTAGAGATTTTTCTAGTGAACTTGTACTTCACTGGAACAAATCTTTAGATCTTTTAAAGCACAATTTATTTATGTTTTTAAAAACAGTCTTAAAACTGATCGATCATACATTTGCTGTGTCCACCTTACAATCTTTTACATTCTATTAGTACAGATAGTGTTTCCTTTGCTCCTTTTCCTGACCAGTTGTTATTGGTGTGACCATTTTCTTTTTAGGATCGATGAAACATTTTGCTGTGTATGCTGTGTCATGTATTAGAACCTCTTATAATATGGCTCATTTTTACATGGTTTCTGATTTACCATGTGTTAAATATTCCTTAAAATACATCTAGTAACACTATATAGTAAGGTTAGATTTTAACCTAAGTATTGAATCTTGTCTTATAATGCCAATTTTATTGGAGCTTTGTTGCATTTATTTTTGGCTCTATGGTCCATAAATGGGAGTTAATAGCAAACGTTTTATTAAAAATGTCTTAGCTTTCCCCCAAATTATATCATTTTTTAGAAGTTTTATCCTTCTGGGGTGTTTTTGGCTTTCTGAGCTTTAAGATATTAATGAATTTTTTCCACATACTTCATGGGTTTGGTTTTAAGTATGAGGTTAAAATTGTGGATTTTAAAAAGCTAATAAATACTTGAAGTGAATATATAGAGAGAGCCAGATTTCCCCAAAACTCTGTGAGCTGTGTGTGTTTTGTGTAGAATATTAGCCATAATTAACTTTTCCCTTTTTTTTTTTGGAGACAGGGTCTTACTCTGTCACCCAGGATGGAGTGCAGTGGTGCGGTCTCAGCTCACTGCAGCCTCGACCTCCTGGGTTCAAGAGATTCTCGTGCGTCAACCTCCCAAGTAGCTGGGATTACAGATGCCTGCCACCATGCCCAGCTAAGTTTTGTATTTTTTTTTTTGTTTGTTTTAGTAAAGATGGGATTTCACCATGTTGGCCAGGCTGGTCTCAAACTCCTGCCCTCAAGTGATCCCACCCACCTCAGACTCCCAAAGTGCTGGGATTACAGGTGTGAGCCACCACTCCTGGGAAATAATTAACTTTTTCACATAGAAAATAGATCACAGATAAAAGCTCCTCACATATTTTGAAGGTCAAAAAAAAATTTGCTGTTGCTAACAATTGCCTTTGAACCATGAAAGAGGAAAAACTAACTTTATTTGAGCAACTTGTCATTTGAGACTTAAACTAACTTATCAAACTTAGCAGAATTAACTTGTGAGTATTGACTTAAGTGAAGTTAGTTTATATACTTTACTATTCTGTCATGCAAATAAAATGGCTTAGAGCAAGTTCATACACAGTTACTTTTATCTACAAATGTAGAAATCTTACCTATTTGAAATTTACATTATTCCCTGAAACTATGCCTATTGAGAGAGAGTTTATAGAAGTATTATCTGAGAAACCTGAGTTTGATTTTCTTTTTGTGACATTCCTGTTAATGTCACTTTTAAACAAGCCACTTAACCTATGTCATTTTCAGTTTCTTCTGTAAAATGGCGATAATGATACCTACCAGTATTGTTACGAAGTTCAAATAGGCCCTATCCACAGCACTTAGTAGGTGTTAAATGAATGCGTCTTGTTACTTGAACAAGAAGTGGTTAGTTATGATAGTTTATTTTTTTCTGACAAATTTACTGTCTTTTATAAAAAGAAATAGCTAGGATTTCCTGTGTTATCCTGCCATTTTTATAATCAAACAAAATTATTAATATTCTCCTTAGACTAAATCATTAATTTAACAAATCTCAAGCATCTACTATATGCCAAGAAGTATTCTAGGCCTGAATATATTGCAGGGCACGAAGCAAGACAGTAATTTCGAACCTTTATGGGATTTTTATTTTAATTGGTTAGTAAAATAGTTTATCATTTGGTGACAAGGTTATATGGGGAAAGTAAGTTGAGGAAGGGGCCCAGAGAGTGTGTGAGGATAGGATTACTATTAAGTAGCATGTACACTGATATGTGACATTGAGCAGAGGCCTGAGGAGGTGAATGGTTGTGCAGTGTGGATATCTGGGAGGAGAGCATTCCAGGCAGAAGGAATATTACATGCTAAGGCCCTGAGCTGGTACAGAGTGTAAAGAAACAGTAAAGAGATCAGTGTGACTGTAGTGAACAATAATAGCATTTTAGGGAGAATTAGAAAATGAACTGAGAGAGATTGGGAGTAATAATCCTGCCTGATTGTAGGTAATTACGTAGGGCATTATAGCCCTTTCTCAAGAGTAGGACTTTACTGAGTGAGCTAGCAAGCAATTAGGATTCAGATCAAAGCAAGGATGGAAGCAGGTAGTAGTAGGAAGATAATATGGTAAATCCAGGTGACAAATGGTACAATTTGAGATTAAGAGTAATGGAAATAATAAGTGGTCAGATTCTGAATGTATTTTGGTGGTAGCACCAAAAGGATATGCTGATAGAATGGATGTGAGGTATGAAAAAAAGAATGATCAAGGTTTTTGGCTTGAAGAATGAAGTGGGCATTAATAAGATGGCGAAGACTCAGAGGAGCAGGCTTAAGCGGGTAGATTGAGAGTTTACTTTTGGATATGTTATGGTAGACTTGTCTGTCAGACGTCCAAAGGAAAATGTAGAGTGGGCAGTTGGATATTTGAACCTGGAAAAGTAGAGGTCTGGGCTGGAGATAAATATATTTGGAAGTCATCAGTGTGTAATCTTATTTTAAGTCAGGACATGGATGAAACCACTTAGAGAGTAAGTGTAGCCAGAGGATAGAACTTAATTGAAGACATATGATCGATGAAATTCAAGGCCAACTTTTGTGATTTTTCAAATAGAAATAAAATGTTAACATTTTCTACCACACATATACAAACCATTACTTTCTATAGTGTTGTAGAAGCACTAAGATTTAAAAAGCAAGATTGATAATAGTTGCCAAATATGTAAACAAATGGCAAATTAAATTGAGGAGGGAGTGTCACTTTATTCTTGGAATAAAGTTTTTGTTTTGAAGTAATACAGTTTTTTATATTAAGAATAACAACATCTGGAGTGCTAGTTTCTTTTTCTCATTGTTGGAAATTGCTATTCCAATTCAATTTGACAGTTTTAGCACTAGAGGGCAGGCTTGCTTCTAGATTGTGAAGAGTTCTACATGAATTAATATAGCCAAACAGCGCAGGTTGAACATCCTTAACTTGAAAATCTGAAATTCAAAATGCTTCAAAATCCAAAACTTTTTGAGTGTTGACATGATGCCACAAGTGGAAAATTCCACACCTGACCTCATATGATGGGTCACAGTCAAAATGCAGGTGTACAACAGTTTACTCTGTTCCCAAGAGAAAAATAAAATTAGCTGCAGGCTATGTGTAAAAAGTGTATATGAAACATAAATGAATTTCATGTTTAGACTTGGGTCCCATCCCCAAGGTATCTTATTATGAATATGCAAATATTCAAAGATCAAAAAAAAGAAATCTAAAACACTTCCGGTCCCAAGCATTTTGGATAAGAGATATTCAACCTGCACCTACATTCAATCTCAATTAATGAATGCAGTTGTTTCTTATGTGACAGGTTTGCCATCTACTATGTTTTTTTCTAGTGCTAGGAAAGCATAAAATAAGGCTAATTGATTTTAGTACATCTAGGACTGGCAGTTGACGCTAATATACATTTGAATATAAATGTATATTTATATTCCAAGGAGTTTCCAAGGAAACTCAAGTGTAGCTTAATTATACTCAGATTTGATATAGAGGGTCTTCCACCACATATATGAATATTAAAGCCAGTCAGAAGAAATCCTGGACATGAAAACATTTTTTCAGGAAATAATTAACTATGTGCTGGGTATTATTATATGAGCGTGGCTACAAAGATGAATAAAATATAGTCCCTGCCTAAATAAGCTTTGTTGTAGCATCTTACAGCACTTAATATCTTGTGCTGTATCTATTTAAATGTCTTTTTCCCTTCAATAATAGAAATCCTGACTCACTTATTTTTGGTGCCTCCAAGTGCCCATCACACAATTCAGTTTACAGTGTTTGAACATGTGAATAATGAGAGAGAGAAAAATAAGAAAACGGTCAGGGAATTGGGGCCTTTGAAAAAACTTATTTTCACATTTTTACCCTTAGAGAGATGCTTTTCCTATTAACACGTCTAAAGATTATGGAGACAATTCTAACCTTCTATCTTTGCTCCCACTACTTCTTCAAGCAGACTTTAACCCCATTCCTCAAGAGCAGTTATTGGCAGCCATAGAGAGTGGGAGGTCAAGCCTTTTTTAGTCATTGGAGTAAACAGGAGACATAGATGTGGAAATTGGGAGGTTCTCTCTATCTGGCTTACGTCAGTTTGAGAAGTTTGACATGAAATGGAACCTTCTGGAATGAGGTTCTTTTTCCTGCTTTTCACCTGGAAAGTTTTCCCATACATGGTCCTCTTGCACCCCTAGTCCTTTTAGGGTACCTATTTCTGTGTGCTAGTTCTTTCATTTCCTTGTCTGTAACATGAGGATAATAATAGTCCTTATCTAATAGCATTATTTTGAGGATGAAATGAAATACAGGCAGTAAATATTAGTTACTCTTTGCTATCTGGAAAAACATCAATTGAACCTCATAGGATGGACTTGTGTTCAATAAGTGTTATATATAGTAGAGTCAAATGGAAAAATTGAACCACTCAGATACATTTTTTTCATTGATACATAATAGATGTATTTATTTGGGGGGTACATGTGATAATATGATATATTCATATAATTAAAATTCATTGATACATGATGTATTTATTTGGGGGTACATGTGATAGTATGATATATTCATATAATTAAAATTCATTGATACATAATGTATTTATTTGGGGGGTACATGTGATAGTATGATATATTCATATAATTAAATGAAGATAATTGGGATATCCATCACCTTAAATATTTATGTTTTCTTTACACTAGGAACATTCGAATTCTCTTTAGCTATTTTGAAATGTACAATAGTTTAGTGTTAATAGATCAGTCATCCTACTGATATATCGAACACCAGGTCTTATTTCTTCTGTCTACATAGACATATTTAGAAATGCAAATCTCTTAGGAAATTAATCTGTAATGTCAATGATGCACACTGATTTGTATTACTTGCTTTCTTTGTAGGCAGTATAGTGAAATGGTTCATTAAATGGATGCTAAATATGACTAAATGATCAATTTACAGTGTAGTTGGCACCAAGTAATAAATGCTCAGTAACATAGCTACTATGGCTGTCTTTAAAAGTGGATTGGTTTGACTTCATAGGAAGGACTCTATTTTTAAAAAAGAGAAATATTAAAAAATAAAAAGCCAAAATTCTATGATGTCTTATTACATTGAGTCTCTTAAATCAGTTTTTTTTTAATTAAGTAGCAGGACCCTATTGCAAAATAAGTTTTACCTAGAAGCACAGTATTTAAAACAGAAAGCTAAAATACTCTGGTTAAGTGGGAAGCTCCCTGTCTTCCTCGCTGCTAGTATTATTTCTGAAAAACCTCAAAGGAACTCCTTGCTCTCTGAATAGCAGGTTTTAAAAACCACTACTTGCACATTTGCACCTTGACATCAAACATGTGAACAAAGTAATAGAGTGAGAAAACTGAATTTCTATTTAGGAATTTCTATTTTATTCTCTCTATAAAAAGCCAAGAAGTGGTTGGTGTTTGGAATAACATGAAAAATATTCCAAGTATCTTTGGAAATACTTACACTAGAACTATAAGGTTTATGATAATTCTATCTTAGATTCATTATCTAGAGCTGGTCTAAAAAAGGATGATATGTAAGAACTACCAAGAGAGACTTGGAGTAGATACAAGAATGAAGGAATGAATCAATATCCAATAAATATCCATAGGCCCAGGCTTTGCTATGCCCTCTTATTACACAGGATAAAACAGTGTAGTTGTTAGTTTCTACCTTTGAAGATTATGATCCTTAAAAAGGAAACAGCTCTGTGAACAGAGACCATGTTATTCATAGGTGTTCCTCACTTGTTTCCACCACATAATAGGTATTTAATGAATGAAAAAATTCACGTCTCTCTTTGATCCTAGACTGCAAGTTACTTAAAAGAAATGGACCGTATTTTACTTATCTCTCATGGCCTGCAAATTGAGTTTGCTTACTGAATTAATGAATGAATGACCAATTGTACACATATGTCTGTAAAACGTTTACATATCCACATTCCCATTAGACTGAGATTCTTGAGGGCAGAAACCATGTCTTCAGCTCTCAGCATGGTGCCTGACTCATGGTAGGTTGTCAAAAGCATTTGCAGAACTGAATAAAACTTACGTTTAAGTAGTACTGGAGCAGTCTCACATAACCGGGCACAGTGTCTTCTAAATAGACACTAAAATTATTTCATAATTAAAGACAGATCTCACTAAGCATTTTCTGAGTTAGTGCCAGTTGAATAATATGACAATAAGCTATAGGAGTTCAGAGGAGAGTGAGTTCTGTGGACTGAAATAGTCAAAGTGGATTTTCAGAGCAGATGAGACGCGATGAAGGCTGGGGCTACTTTGGTGTTTTAAGAACATTAATTAGGCAGCAGGAAAATCTGAGGACAGGGAGACTAGTAAGGAAGGCTGGAAAGAGCCCTGGGTTTGGAGTTCAGAGATCTGTGTTCAGAGTCCTTTGCTTCTTAGTGACTATGTGACCTTGAGAAGATAACTTGAGCTCCCTTTTTCCTCTTCTGTGAGGTAGAGGTAAGATTGATGTGCATATTGATATTGTACTTAAAAGTGTTTGTAAAATGCTAAGTAAAACCTAATGCTATGCTTTGAATGTAGTGGGTTCCAAATATTTGTTTAATGACAAAGAATAAATGATATTGACTAATGAAAATAATGGAGCCACTGGAATGTCACCTCCTGCATCTGCCAGTAAACCTGTTAACACAGGGGTGGCGGGGGGGGGGGGGAAGTAAATATGTGAAGCCACCAAATCTCATGATCAGGAGAAAAACTTTGGAACTCCCATGAGACTCCAAAGTTATGTCACAGGTGAATAAGTCATGAACTTTTCATGCTGATATCATTTCTAAGGTTGCTGCCTTGTCAGAAGAAGCAAACCACAAGATAAACCATGCAGAAAATCTTTTTTTAAAAAAGTTTCCTGAAGGATGGATGGTTCATTTGTTCTGCTTGTCACTTTACTTACTAATGAGTCATTTTTTTCCTTAACCAGTAATTTGTTTTAAATTTGGTCATAAGATGGTATGTTGACTAGTCCAATGTTACAAAATAATTGGAAAAAAGATGACAGACCACCAACTGAATAAGGGAAATCTGGTTCTTGAACTTCCAATGTATGAATTGGTGATGGTAAGCTTAGTCTTTATGATGTAAGATTGGATTTATTGGAACTTCTTTATGTCCAGAAGTTGCAGCACCTTTCTTTGTCTCTGGAATGCCCAAGATCTCTACTGCATCCTGTAGACATGGAGGGTTTCCCCCCTTATTCTGGGTCTGATTATTTTTAAAGAAACACCCTTTCCTTACCCATCATGGAGACACTACTAACCTTGTATATACTTTTATTAGAGTGCTGATAACACCATATTACAGTAGCATACTTACATATCTGTTTTCTTAACTGTGAGCTCCTTGAGAGCAGGGACTGTGTGTTTTTGCTTTTATTTCACCAGTACTCAGAACTATCCACAGTATAGAAAAGCACTCAATAAATGGAATAAATGAAAATGAATAGATAAATAAATGATTTCACTTGTATAAGATGTCCAGTAATCTTTTGTGTATTTTTCTAATT